GGCGTGGGGAATGGGCTTACCGGCGTGTCGAAGGAGAAGGCGCACTCGTCTTTGTGGACCCGGTCTCCAGCCTTAGGGACCCGGATCGTCGGTAATACTGACAGCAGCGCCTCCTCACTCAGCTCCGCCATGACACCGGCAGCAGCTTCTCCACACACGGCGGCTCCCACCGTTCCCAGTCCCCTCCCCTGCCCCTCCCGTCCAATGAGCGCCACTCGTTAGGGGCATGCGCCGCGGAGACGACGCGCGAGAATGGCAGTTGGACGGAGCCTGCCTGCCGGTGCTCCGCCCCTGCCCCGCGCTTGACTGACGCCAATGAGAAGCGCTCCTAAGGCAATTGATGGTTGAAAGAACCAATCCCACTCCTCCAGGGCGGGAGCGCACGTAGAGCAGCTAGGTGGGCTTCGGGGTTGCAGCTGCTGCGGCTCCGCAGCTGCTCCGGCTCCGGGACCCTTAGAGTCCATTCGCGTGCCTTCTATTGAAGAGCAGGAACTGACGGTTGTTTTAGGCCTCTCAATTCCAGAAAGTTTCCTGGGGACCTGTCCGGTCGGAAAGTCGAGGGACAGTTGTCTTGGTATTTGTAAAGGGGGTATCCAGTGAGGCGGAGCTTGAGGGGGTTGTGTCGAGTGACTGATACAGCTGTCAACCAATAAAGCTACTATCGCTCGCCTCAGGAAAACCATCACAACTCCAGCTGGATGTGCGCATAATAGTGTAATCACTCATGATTCTATTTTGTTTAATAATTCGTTCTTGAGACTAGACGTCTCGAAAGCGAAGACTGGCACTCCTCAGCCTGCCACGGACGGCTCGCAGGCCGATACTGAACAGAAGTACCCTTATCAAGGAGGCGTCACCCCTGGGCAAGCCTAGCATCAGTCCATTGACACCTACAGTCACCATGATAGACGTTCTCCCAGACCAACAGCTTCCTTTGGCTCGAGGCGGGTCTTACGTGGAGGGCCTATGGGAACTACGTCGGCTCAGCCAATAGGGTCAGGGCAGGGGGCGTGGCGGGAAGTTTGAAACTGGTAACTTCGGGAGTTGAGCCACGAGCTGTTGTGCATCCAGAGGTGGAATTGGGGCCCGGTAAGTGATTTGAATAATTTAATAAATAAGTTATAAGGGCTGAGACCTGAGTCACTTCTCACAGGCATTCCCTCCTCGTCCCGGGCTGGCCCTTGCCCCCACCCTGCAACTCCTGGTTGAGATGGGCTCAGCCAAGAGCGTCCCAGTCACACCAGCGCGGCCTCCGCCGCACAACAAGCATCTGGCTCGAGTGGCGGACCCCCGTTCACCTAGTGCTGGCATCCTGCGCACTCCCATCCAGGTACTCTGGGCCAGCGTGGGAAAGGCAGAGAACCCAGACTTGTTCTAGCCTATGGTCTTGACAGGTGGAGAGCTCTCCACAGCCAGGCCTACCAGCAGGGGAGCAACTGGAGGGTCTTAAACATGCCCAGGACTCAGATCCCCGCTCTCCTACTCTTGGTATTGCACGGACACCTATGAAGACCAGCAGTGGAGGTAAGCGTTGGGCCCAGGGAATGCTGATGAAGAGGTCACTGTTCACTTCACTTTCTTCCTCTAGACCCCCCAAGCCCACTGGTGAAACAGCTGAGTGAAGTATTTGAAACTGAAGACTCTAAATCAAATCTTCCCCCAGAGCCTGTTCTGCCCCCAGAGGCACCTTTATCTTCTGAATTGGACTTGCCTCTGGGTACCCAGTTATCTGTTGAGGAACAGATGCCACCTTGGAACCAGACTGAGTTCCCCTCCAAACAGGTGTTTTCCAAGGAGGAAGCAAGACAGCCCACAGAAACCCCTGTGGCCAGCCAGAGCTCCGACAAGCCCTCAAGGGACCCTGAGACTCCCAGATCTTCAGGTACAGAATCTAAGGCAAGATGCAGGGAAGATGTGTTCACTGCCTTCCACTTCCCTTTCTCCAGCCTCCTCAGTTCCAGATTTTGAGGAAGCTGTCCCAGGAACCTGTGGCCACAGCCATCCCGTCAGCTGTGACTCCCAGGCAGCTCACCCTGTTATCGTGGCCAGAGAGGATGCCTGAGGAAGAGGGAAAGGAGTCAGCCTGTCTCTCCAAGCTGATTTGGAAAGCAGTGTGTGCATGCGTGTAAGTGTATGTGTGGGTGTGTGGGTGTGTGTGTGTATGTGGGTGTGTGGGGGGATATGTGTGCATGTGTATGCATGTGTGGGTGTGTGTACGTGTGTGTGTGCATGTGTGCTTGAGCACATGCATGCAGGGATCCTAGACTCGGTAGACTGGGCTCAACCCCTGAAGAAGGCTAAGAGACTGAAAGAGGATTAGCTGTAGGGCAGGGGGTTCTCTGTCAAGAGCTTTGGTTGGGGGAGGGCTGGGATCAGACAGAGAAAGGCTGGAAGCATCTGTGTACTATGAAAAAACCCGAGGGCACCTTGACAGGTGCTGGAAAAGAGAAGGCAACCGTTCATCCTATTTCTTTGCTTCCAGATGAAGAAACTGAGGCCCATGGAGGAGTGACTTGTGCAAGGACACTCAGAAAGTGAGCAACAGAATTAGGATTTGGATTCTGCCCCTGGCCAGTGTTATTTTCATCAGCACCTGGCCTCTTGATAGAGAAGAAGCCATCCTATCTGACCAACTTCAGGCTAGTCTTAGATGAGCCCTAGGCTGCAGTCAGGGCCCTCGGGCCACTCCAGATCTCCTTGATTCTGCCTTGATTCCATGTTTCCCTGAGGCTGTCTTGCCTCTCAGTGGGTGCCCCTGAAATGCCAGGAACCCAGAACTGACTGGACAGTCATGGTCCACAGATCTCCTAGGGCAGGGAGCAGTCATGGCATTGGGCAGTGGAGAGAGGCTGCTTAGAGCAACACTGAGGGAAAACAGTCCTAGTTGGGAACCAAGGGGTACTGGATTCCAGGGGTGGAGTCACCCAGTGACAAGGGACAGCAGTAAGAGAGTCCGAAATGGGAGCTGATGGGGGGTACAGAATGGGGAGGGAGGGCTGGGGAGGGTCCTTCCAGCTGAGGAAGCAGCAGCCAGGGCTGGCCCTTACCCACACGCTCAGACTTCATGGAGTCCCAGACATTGCAGTTGAAGTCGTCGTAGCCAGCGAATAGTAGGCGGCCACTGAGGGAGAAGGCCACGGACGTGATGCCGCAGATGATGCTCTCGTGGGAGAAGCAGATCAGCTCCTGGTCTGCCCGCAGGTCAAACAAGCGGCAGGAAGCGTCATCCGAGCCCGTGCAGATGGCCTCTCCATTGGGGAAGAACTGAGGGCACGGGTGGCAAGTGGGTCAGGGATCAGACCTGGGCAGCCCACAGCCTCTCCCGCCCTCTGCCTCCCACCTGACAGCTCCAGGGCAAGCCGCTGCTCTCAGCCTCCCTGCCTGTCCCTCCCTTGGTTTGGGGTGAGAAGCAGCCCTGCCAACACATACCACGTGCCAGTGACTTCCCTATGCCCCTCGCCCGCTCTGCACTATACAGCGCTGCAGGCAGGCATCATTTCCACGTCGCAGGCAAGAGCACCAAGGCTTGCCTGCAGTGACCCGGCTAGAAGGGCGGACGGAGGTTGTCCCAGACTCCCAGACTACACAAGTGGGCTGGATCAGGGTGTGTAAGAACAGGGTCCAGTACAAATGCAAGGCCTGGATCTCACGGCGAGCAAATGTCAGATAAGCTCAAACGGAGGGAGAGTCTACAGAAAACTGGTTTGTACTCTTCAAAAACGTCAATGACATAAAAGACAAAGGTGGGAAAACAGTTCCAGTTTAAAGGTGGTGACGAAAAAGATATGGCGAGGAAAGGTAATGCACGTTTCTGGATTGGATCCTGGACAGAAAAAAACATGAGCTATTATGGACATTTTTGAGGCTATTGGTGAAATTTGAATATAGACTGTAGACTGTAGTATTGTGTCAATGTTGAGTTTCCTGATCTTAAGAATCATACAGTGATTATGCTACAGAAGGGCTTTGTTTCGGGAAGTACTTAAGGGGTAAAGAAACATGATGTCTGCAACCTACTTTCAAAAGACACAGAAAGAAAATGTATATCTACATCTAAGTGTGTATGTGTGTGTGTATCTATGGC